AGCCAGTGGCGGCAAACACTCTTGGTTATGAGAGGTCTCTTTTTCTTTCACTTTCTTCCTTCAGCTCCCCTAACTGCCATGCAATGGGCAGAAGACATAAAGTGAACTTAAGGCGTATTCTTTCCTCAAGCAATGAGACTCTTACCCCTTTTGTCATGGCAATGGATCTCAGAGTCCACTTAATTCCCTGGTCCCTGATCTCAAACGATGGCCTGAGGCTAAACAATTTGTTTTCTAGGGTAGCTTGGAGCTTGTGGGTGAGGGGAATTACTACTGTGTCCTCTGCGTTCACCCAGAGAGTGACAGAGATCAGGAACCACTGCCTCTCCCCTGCCAGACCTTGTCGGGCTCATGGGAAGCACATGCGTCAGTGTACTAGGGATTCCTGGCGCCTCAAGGGTTCAAGCAACCCTCACACCAGTAAAGGCGGCCCTGCCTAGCACAGGCAGGACGCGGAGGTGGAGAGTTGCGGGGCGCCATGCAGCCGCCAGAGGACGCAAGTGCCTCAAGTCCCCGCGCGATGGCGCCCCACGGACCGGGAAGGAAAGGTGGTCCGCCTGCGAGGAGGCGCGGACCGGGCCAAGGAGCCCATAGGAAGAGCGGGGCGCCGCCTCACCCGCGAGCTGCCGGCCTCTGCATCCGGCCCACCTGTCCCTCCCTGCCTACCAACCCAAGAGCCTCACCCCGATCTGCGCTTGCTGGGTGACCTCGACGCCCGGGCGGGGACAGAGGGCGCTCTGAGCTCTGCGCTCAGCTCCCAGACCCACTCCCACTCCGAGGCGGAGGCCAGGTCTTCAGAGAGGAACGACGGAGGCGCAGAAGCCCAGGGGCAGCCCGCTCCAGCCCTGGCAGCCGCGGAACAATGGCCCGAGCGGCTGCGGGCGCCGCGGCGGGCGCGGAGGAGCAGGGGCGCCAGGGCGCTGGAAGCCCCGCCCCTCGGCCGGCGCCCTGACAACGCGGGCGGGCTGGGCTGCGCCGCCTGCTCCCCGCCCCTCGGCCGCCTGCACCGGGCGGGGCCCGGGCCAGAGCGCCGCCGCCGCCGCTGCTGCAGCAGCAGCTGCTCTGCAGAGTGGTGGCCGGGGCCAGGGCCGGGGTGCCCTCCCTCCCACCTTCTCCCGCCATGAGCCAGGGAAGTCCGGGGGACTGGGCCCCCCTAGATCCCACCCCCGGACCCCCAGCATCCCCCAACCCCTTCGTGCATGAGTTACATCTCTCTCGCCTCCAGAGGGTTAAGGTAATGTGTGGGGAGCGGGCGTCGGAAGGACCTCTAAAGTGGCATTCTCTCCCACCCTTTGCAGTTCTGCCTCCTGGGGGCATTGCTGGCCCCCATCCGAGTGCTTCTGGCCTTTATCGTCCTCTTTCTCCTCTGGCCCTTTGCCTGGCTTCAAGTGGCCGGTCTTAGTGAGGAGCAGCTTCAGGAGCCAATTACAGGATGGAGGAAGTAAGTGAGGGATCAGCCCCCAGAGACCCTACGCTTCCGCTGATACCCAGCCTTGCCCTGGCAGGACTGTGTGCCACAACGGGGTGCTAGGCCTGAGCCGCCTGCTGTTTTTCCTGCTGGGCTTCCTCCGGATTCGCGTTCGTGGCCAGCGAGCCTCTCGCCTTCAAGCCCCTGTCCTTGTTGCTGCCCCACACTCCACTTTCTTTGACCCCATTGTTCTGCTGCCCTGTGACCTGCCCAAAGTTGTGTCCCGAGCTGAGAACCTTTCCGTTCCTGTCATTGGAGGTGAGAGAGTTCAAAGGGGGTGAAGGGCAGGGGTGATTCCTCTTTGTATCCTTCCCAACCCCAGCCCTTCTTCGATTCAACCAAGCCATCCTGGTATCCCGGCATGACCCGGCTTCTCGACGCAGAGTGGTGGAGGAGGTCCGAAGGCGGGCCACCTCAGGAGGCAAGTGGCCGCAGGTGGGTAAGGGTCTCAAGACCATCTTCTCACTTCTTCACCTCATTCTGCTCTTTTTTACCCCAGGTGCTATTCTTTCCTGAGGGCACCTGTTCCAACAAGAAGGCTTTGCTTAAGTTCAAACCAGGTGAATAAAATGATAGTGGGTGGTGGGCTGTACTTGTGGGGGTGGGGGTGGAAATGGGATTTAGGAGCCTTCATCGCAGGGGTGCCTGTGCAGCCTGTCCTCATCCGCTACCCCAACAGTCTGGTGAGTCTTAGTCCAAGAAAGAGTGGAAAGGGCTCTTATGCCCTCACCTGTGTTTCTCCCATAGGACACCACCAGCTGGGCATGGAGGGGTCCTGGAGTGTGAGTTCTGGTATTCCTGGGGGTGAGGGTGGATTGGTGAGTATCGAAATCTCTCTTCTCTTAGACTCAAAGTCCTCTGGCTCACAGCCTCTCAGCCCTGCAGCATTGTGGATGTGGAGGTATGGCTCCCGTGGGGGCGGTGGGAGAAGTATCTGATAAGAATTGTGTGTGTCTGTGTTTCAGTTCCTTCCTGTGTATCACCCCAGCCCTGAGGAGAGCAGGGACCCCACCCTCTATGCCAACAATGTTCAGAGGGTCATGGCACAGTGAGTGCCCCACAAACTATTTCCTGGAGCAGTACCCTCCATCCCATCCCTCTTCATCCTGTAGGGCTCTGGGCATTCCAGCCACCGAATGTGAGTTTGTAGGGAGCTTACCTGTGATTGTGGTGGGCCGGCTGAAGGTGGCGTTGGAACCACAGCTCTGGGAACTGGGAAAAGTGCTTCGGAAGGCTGGGTAAGTGGTCTTGGAAATGAGGGTATGAGCAGACAGCTCTCTGCCTTCAACAATTCCATCGTAGGCTGTCCGCTGGCTATGTGGACGCTGGGGCAGAGCCAGGCCGGAGTCGAATGATCAGCCAGGAAGAGTTTGCCAGGCAGCTACAGCTCTCTGATCCTCAGACGGTGGCTGGTGCCTTTGGCTACTTCCAGCAGGTAAAGGAGCTGGAACAAAGAGCAGAGCAGAACCCGCATTGCCCTGGTTTCTTTTTCACACCAGGATACCAAGGGTTTGGTGGACTTCCGAGATGTGGCCCTTGCACTAGCAGCTCTGGATGGGGGCAGGAGCCTGGAAGAGCTAACTCGTCTGGCCTTTGAGGTAATGGGGGGTGGCGGTGGTGGGGGGTGCTTAGAACTTGACTCTTATCCCTTTCTCTCCCAAGCTCTTTGCTGAAGAGCAAGCAGAGGGTCCCAACCGCCTGCTGTACAAAGACGGCTTCAGCACCATCCTGCACCTGCTGCTGGGTTCACCCCACCCTGCTGCCACAGCTTTGCATGCTGAGCTGTGCCAGGCAGGATCCAGCCAAGGCCTCTCCCTCTGTGAGTCACTGCCTTCTCAGCCCCACACGGGCTTTTCACTTTTCCCCATCTCTTATTTGTCCAGGTCAGTTCCAGAACTTCTCCCTCCATGACCCACTCTATGGGAAACTCTTCAGCACCTACCTGCGCCCCCCACACACCTCTCGAGGCACCTCCCAGACACCAAATGCCTCATCCCCAGGCAACCCCACTGCTCTGGCCAATGGGACTGTGCAAGCACCCAAGCAGAAGGGAGACTGAGTGCCTCAGCCTCTCACCCCCTCCTCCTCAGGGCAGCGCTAGGGGCCTCCCCTATGCCTCAGCCCCATCTCTGCTCCTGTTTGAATTTTGTTATTGTTGTTTGGTTGTTGTTTTTTTAAGTTGATTTTAATTTTTTGTTTGGTTGATTTTTTTGTAAAAAACTATTTTATATATAAATATAAATCTATATCTATATCTATTAAAAAAAATGAAGTCCAGTCATATTGATGTTACCATTACTTGGGAAGGAAAGGGATGAATGGTTGTAGGACGCCCGTTGGAAAATCACAAATGTTTCCAAGGTTCGTCCTCTTGGCCATAGCTGGATGAATCTTCCTCTTCGGACAGGGCTCTTTCCTGCACAGAAATCATACTGAGGTTCCATATCCTCCCTCCTGCTGTCATCTCCTATATGTACATTTTAACAGACTTCCTCGTGAACCTCTTTTCAGCCCATTCCCTCTTGCTCTGTCCTCATTAAAGATTAAAAAATAGCTTGCTACCATTCCATATTTAATAATCCTAC